TGAGATTCAGATGTCTAAAGCATTTTTCTGTGACTTTTCAAGGCAAGAGGAAAACCTGACATATGGAAAGGGAATTAATTGCTCGTTTTATCCTCTTCTCCTGCAATGCTCTGAATCCATGGGTTTGGAGTGGGGCCCTGGGAGTTGGGGGAAGCACCATACCCAGTGAGTCTGCACTTTGAGGACCCACTGCCAGTGTCAGCTTCAAAATCACATTGTAAAAGGCCCGGCGCGGTGGCTCACGCCTGTAATCCCAGCACTTTAGGAGGACGAAGCAGGCGGATCACTTGAGGTCAGGAGTTCGAGACCAGCCTGGCCAATATGGCGAAACCTCGTCTCTACCAAAAATATAAAAATTAGCCGGGCGTGGTGGCGCGGGCCTGTGGTTCCAGCTACTCGGGAGGCTGAGGCAGGAAAATTCCTTGAACCCGGGAGGAGGCTGCAGTGAGCCAAGACCACGCCACTGCACTCCAACCTGGGCGGCAGAGCAAGGCTCCGACTCAAAAGTAAATACATGAATAAATAAAATAAAATCACATCGTAAGAGCTCTCCCTGCTTTGTTTCTGAGTAAGGTTCAGAGTTAAATTCCGAGATCGGCCTTTACAAGACACACAGACCTGAGGCGCCTCACGAGGTAACCAGCAGGTAAATGGAGCGCGCTCCACCCACCCGCCACTAGGGGTCCCAGCGGTCAAGGGGGTGGAATGCGGGCGTCCATCGCGAAGGCATTCTGCTCGCAAGCCTTGGCACAGGCGCGGGCTTCGCTACCGGAAAAGTCCCGGTAGGATTCCGGAAGCCGGCCACGCGTTCCGCGCAGGCGCAAACTGCTCCAAAAGTCGGCGTCGCTCTGCTCGGCGCCCCGGCCCGCGCCGAAGTCGGAAGTGCAGCTCACGGCGCAGTTTCTTTTGGAGTCCTGGACCTGAGCAAGCGCTGTTTTATGCGTCATCATCCCGCGCAGACACAGGAAGTGCCGCACAGAGCGAGCCCCTGTCGTCTTGAGTTCTGGGCCAGAGGTCGGCTATTATATCATCATTAGGCGTCAACACAGGAAGTGAGGATACTTCTGGCGAGCGCCGGTTGCTGTTTCTTCTCAGGCTCAGGGACCGGCCGCGGCCCCGTAGGGGTGAGTTCCGACTGGGCGGACCAGGTGTGGGATGATGTAGGCTGAATTATTTTTCTTTTTGCAGTGTTTTAACTCAAATGGGTGATGAAAAGGACTCTTGGAAAGTGAAAACTTTAGATGAAATTCTTCAGGAAAAGAAACGAAGGAAGGAACAAGAGGAGAAAGCAGAGATAAAACGCTTAAAAAATGTAAGCCATATTTTTTTAAGTAAGTGGTTTTCAGAAAATGATTAACTTTCTCTTTGCTTCTTAGTCTGATGACCGGGATTCCAAGCGGGATTCCCTTGAGGAGGGGGAGCTGAGAGATCACTGCATGGAGATCACAATAAGGAACTCCCCGTATAGAAGAGAAGACTCAATGGAAGACAGGTGAGCGGATGTACAGATGTGCAAGACCCAACGCATGACGCAGTGCTGTTGTGTTTTATTTCAGAGGAGAAGAAGATGATTCTTTGGCCATCAAACCACCCCAGCAAATGTCTCGGAAAGAAAAAGTTCATCACAGAAAAGATGAAAAGAGAAAAGAAAAATGTAGGCATCATAGCCATTCAGCAGAAGGGGGTGTTTCTTTGCATGACACTTTATTTCTCATTAGGGAAGCATGCTAGAGTGAAAGAAAGAGAGCACGAACGTCGGAAACGACATCGAGAAGAACAGGATAAAGCTCGCCGGGAATGGGAAAGACAGAAGAGAAGGGAAATGGCAAGGGAGCATTCCAGGAGAGAAAGGTGAGTGGGCTGGGTCAGTTGAGGACTTTATGTTTAGGGGGAATGATGGCGTGTGCCTCTTCAGGGACCGCTTGGAGCAGTTAGAAAGGAAGCGGGAGCGGGAGCGCAAGATGCGGGAGCAGCAGAAGGAGCAGCGGGAGCAGAAGGAGCGCGAGCGGCGGGCGGAGGAGCGGCGCAAGGAGCGGGAGGCCCGCAGGGAAGGTAGGCGGCGCGGTGGGCAGCTGTGCTCGGCGAGTGCCATCTCCCTCTCTGCCCTGCGCGCCAGTGTCTGCACATCACCGAACGATGAGAGAGGACTACAGCGACAAAGTGAAAGCCAGCCACTGGAGTCGCAGCCCGCCTCGGCCGCCGCGGGAGCGGTTCGAGTTGGGAGACGGCCGGAAGCCAGGTGAGGCCAGGCCGGCGCCTGCGCAGAAGCCAGCACAGTGTGAGTCTTTTCTGGGGGATGTTTGGCATAAGCCCAAATTCACCTTTATGGTTTATCTCATAAGTAAAAGAAGAGAAAATGGAAGAAAGGGACCTGCTGTCCGACTTACAGGACATCAGCGACAGCGAGAGGAAGACCAGCTCGGCCGAGTCCTCGTCAGGTACCTGGAACCGCCTGGCCAAGGCCTTGACCGGTTCACCCTCTGCTCTGCTGTCTTTCTACAGCGGAATCAGGCTCAGGTTCTGAGGAAGAAGAGGAGGAGGAGGAAGAGGAGGAGGAGGAAGGGAGCACCAGTGAAGAATCAGAGGAGGAGGAGGAGGAAGAGGAAGAGGAGGAGGAGGAGACCGGCAGCAACTCTGAGGAGGCATCAGAGCAGTCTGCCGGTGAGGCACCGCGACGACTGTGTGAGGTGTTGTGGTCTGAGCAGACGCCTCCTTTCTCTTGCAGAAGAAGTAAGTGAGGAAGAAATGAGTGAAGATGAAGAACGAGAAAATGAAAACCACCTCTTGGTTGGTAAGAACCTCCCTGGAGACAGAGCCCCCTCCCCTAGCTTCGTAATTAGGTTCAACTTTTCCAGTTCCAGAGTCACGGTTCGACCGAGATTCCGGGGAGAGTGAAGAAGCAGAGGAAGAAGTGGGTGAGGGAACGCCGCAGAGCAGCGCCCTGACAGAGGGCGACTATGTGCCCGACTCCCCTGCCCTGTTGCCCATCGAGCTCAAGCAGGAGCTGCCCAAGTACCTGCCGGCCCTGCAGGTCAGGCCCTCCCCTCGCCCCGGGCCGCTGTCACTGAGACCTCACACAGGCGCTTCCTTCCCAGGGCTGCCGGAGCGTCGAGGAGTTCCAGTGCCTGAACAGGATCGAGGAGGGCACCTATGGAGTGGTCTACAGAGCAAAAGACAAGAAAACAGGTGGGTGGGGTCCCCTCACCCCACAAAGGCAGGCCTCTCAGTGCCGTCTGTATTTTCTTCACAGATGAAATTGTGGCTCTAAAGCGGCTGAAGATGGAGAAGGAGAAGGAGGGCTTCCCGATCACGTCCCTGAGGGAGATCAACACCATCCTCAAGGCCCAGCATCCCAACATTGTCACCGTTAGAGTGAGCATGGCCCCACCACGCCTGGCCCCGGGGTGCCCAGCACCCACAGAGCCGTGCCCTGCAGGAGATTGTGGTGGGCAGCAACATGGACAAGATCTACATCGTGATGAACTACGTGGAGCACGACCTCAAGAGCCTGATGGAGACCATGAAACAGCCCTTCCTGCCAGGTACAGCCGCGCCCCGGGGTCCTGTCTGCGTACGGGTCCACATGGGAGCCTCCCTCCCTCCCAGGGGAGGTGAAGACCCTGATGATCCAGCTGCTGCGGGGGGTGAAACACCTGCACGACAACTGGATCCTGCACCGTGACCTCAAGACGTCCAACCTGCTGCTGAGCCACGCCGGCATCCTCAAGGTGAGCCCCCCTCCGAGTGGCCCATCCCAGGGGCCCACCCACAGCCGCCCATCTGTCGTTGCAGGTGGGTGATTTTGGGCTGGCGCGGGAGTACGGATCCCCTCTGAAGGCCTACACCCCGGTCGTGGTGACCCAGTGGTACCGCGCCCCAGAGCTGCTGCTTGGTGCCAAGGTGAGTCCTGGGCGTCTGAGTGCCTCCCCTGTGGCCTTCCTGAACACCTCTCCTGGCGTCTTAGGAATACTCCACGGCCGTGGACATGTGGTCAGTGGGCTGCATCTTCGGGGAGCTGCTGACTCAGAAGCCTCTGTTCCCCGGGAATTCGGAAATCGATCAGATCAACAAAGTGTTCAAGGTGGGTCTGGCCCTGCCGCAGGTGCGCTATGGGGTGTGGCTGTTGAAGCACCTCTGTCTTTCAGGAGCTGGGGACCCCCAGTGAGAAAATCTGGCCCGGCTACAGTGAGCTCCCAGTAGTCAAAAAGATGACCTTCAGCGAGCACCCCTACAACAACCTCCGCAAGCGCTTCGGGGCTCTGCTCTCAGACCAGGGCTTCGACCTCATGAACAAGTGAGCCCAGTGCAGCCGGGTGGCGGGAGGTCCACCTCCTGGGCCTCTGGCCCTCTCCCCCCAGGTTCCTGACCTACTTCCCCGGGAGGAGGATCAGCGCTGAGGACGGCCTCAAGCATGAGTATTTCCGCGAGACCCCCCTCCCCATCGACCCCTCCATGTTCCCCACGTGGCCCGCCAAGAGCGAGCAGCAGCGTGTGAAGCGGGGCACCAGCCCGAGGCCCCCTGAGGGAGGCCTGGGCTACAGCCAGCTGGTGAGGGGCCTGGCGGGTGGGGCGTGCCCACAGCAGGGTTCTCACGGTAGCCGACTCGTCCCAGGGTGACGACGACCTGAAGGAGACGGGCTTCCACCTTACCACCACGAACCAGGGGGCCTCTGCCGCGGGCCCCGGCTTCAGCCTCAAGTTCTGAAGGTCAGAGTGGACCCCGTCATGGGGAGAACTCAGCCGGGACCACAGGCGTGGCTACTGCGGCTGGAGCTGCGATGAGACTCGGAACTCCTCGTCTTACTTTGTGCTCCATGTTTTGTTTTTGTATTTTGGTTTGTAAATTTGTAGAATTAAATCATTTTCCTTGTTGTGGAGGAAAGAGCTGTGTTTTCTCCGTGACTTGCCAGGGCATCTTCGGGTGCCCACGTGGGGCAGCACAAACCTCCACACACCCTCTCCCACTCTCGACACGCACGGGGCTGGCTGGGCCGTGATTTGGAAAGGAACTGGTGGGAGCCGGGTGGATTGTTTAATCTTCGGAGCTGGAGACCTGTTTCTGTGTTGGGATGAGCGATGCCCTCTTGCCCCAACCCACTCGTCCAGACCAGCCCTGTCCACACAGGCCCCCGGCCCCCAACCCCCAGCCCCAGCTGTGCCAGCAGACTCGACAGGTTTTTATACAAGGTTGTTGAGTTTTAAAATGTATTAAAATATTCTTCGAGGAAAGCTCCCCGTGTCGTCCTTTGAGTGACCCGGGACCAT